CTAATAATTTGCAAATGAACAGCATATGAAAAACATGAGCAAAAATTTTGCAGTTATAATTACTCAACACGTTTTAAATAAATTACTTTTATTTTGAGCGTTCATTCTTAAATATGTTATAGGAAGTAAGTAAGAAGCATTCCTTACTCCTTAGAATTTTGTTTATAAATTAGTGATGAATTGGAAAGGGTAGCTTGCCCCTGGAATTCTCTGATAAGCACAGGTGATGAGGAAAATGGAAAAATCCAAGAATTCCTTTGTCTTTCCTTAATAGTCAGCTTTAAGTGCAGTGCAGGCGTGCCCTCTAGCGGCCAAATAAAAAATAAAGAAATACGGGAAACCTTCAGCATTGTAACAATCGCACGTCCCCATCTAGTGGCTAACGTGTGTAAATGCAGCTTTTCTAATCACAATAGCGAATGTTACTTGATTTATATTTGTCTCATGAGGTGAAGAACTGGGAGGAATCTTAGAGATCACGTATTTCAACTTCCTCACGGAGTGGCATGCAGGCAGCAGCCTTGGGAACCCCGATTGCCCCTCCTCACACCTGCCCATCACAGGACTCGGGCGACAGGGTGGTGAAGTCAGGCTGTGGCCCCAGCGGCGCCACGAGGCCGAAAACAGGCGCTCAGCCTCATCCCCGTGGCTGCAGAGTGCCAAGCGTCAGGTCCTGCGCTCTGGGCGCGGGTCAGGAGCAGCTGGCAAGGGCAGCGCAGCCTGTGGGGCCCTTGGGCGCGGCCGGCCGCAGCTCCGGGAAGCCACGTCAGCCCACGGGCGCTGCAGCTGCAGCCGCCACCAGCACATGGAGCAGGGGTCCCCGAGGATTGGGAATCCCCGACCAGGCCTGCGCCTCCAGCCGCGCGGACCCCGGGGCCAGCCTGGCCGCGGCAAGTCAGGCAGTCTGCGGCAGGAGCGCCGGGCATGGGCTTCCGCCGGGGGTGCAGGAGGCGCGCACCCTCCGGCCGGATGGGGGCGCACTCAGGGCCCAGGAGGCCATCCCACGGGAGCCCCGCCAGCCCCCGCCGGAGCCCGAGCTGCAGTGCCGCCTACAAGTGGTGCGCTGGCTGCAGCTGTGGCAACCCCGGATCCCGTCCTCCCGCCTCGCACCCATCAGCGCGGACCCCGGGGGCGACGCAGTGGCGAAGTGGGGCTGTGGGCCCAGCGGTGGCACCAGGCGGAGAAGCACCACTCAACCCCATCCCTGGGCTGCAGAGGGCCCAGCGCGGGGGACTCCGAGCGTCGGGAGCCTGTGGAAGAGAAGAGCGCGCGGGCGACAGTTAAACAGGCCCTGGGGCAGGGCGCGCCTCGCGCTCCAGGGAGCCCCGCCCTCCCGCGGCACCTCCGCAGCAACCGCCGCCTGCACTGGGCGCGCGAGAGCTGCTAGGGCGGTTTCTCTGCCTCGGGCCTGTTGGGCAGGGCCGGCTAAGGTGCGCGTGCTCGCTGGTTCTAACCCTTCTGTTGGGCGTTTCTGCTGAGAGGCGGGAGGCGCTGAGAGTCTGTGCGGAGGTCCGTGGACAGACTGCTTTGCTCGTTGTTGCTCTTCGGAGGCGGCGATCCCCGAAGGCGAGCTGAAATACGGCTGCAGGCTACAATTTGCAGCCGACGATTATGGAAGACGGCAAGCGGGAGAGGTGGCCCACCCTCATGGAGCGCTTGTGCTCGGATGGCTTCGCATTTCCCCAATACCCCATTAAACCGTATCATCTGAAGAGGATCCACAGAGCTGTCTTACATGGTAATCTAGAGAAACTGAAGTACCTTCTGCTCACGTATTATGACGCCAATAAGAGAGACAGGAAGGAAAGGTAATGGGGGCCGGGAGCCGGGGCTGCGGGAGACATGTTTTAAAAAGTCCTGTCACTCTCACAGGACCGCCCTACATTTGGCCTGTGCCACTGGCCAACCGGAAATGGTACATCTCCTGGTGTCCAGAAGATGTGAGCTTAACCTCTGCGACCGTGAAGACAGGACACCTCTGATCAAGGTATATAGTAGCTGACTCTTTGAGCATGAGATTATTTGCATGTTTCTCGGTCTAATACTGACAGGCTGTACAACTGAGGCAGGAGGCTTGTGCAACTCTTCTGCTGCAAAATGGCGCCAATCCAAATATTACGGATTTCTTTGGAAGGACTGCTCTGCACTACGCTGTGTATAATGAAGATACATCCATGATAGAAAAACTTCTTTCACATGGTACAAATATTGAAGAATGCAGCAAGGTATAGGTCAACCAATGTTATTTTCAAACTATTGTGATTATAAATTGTTGCTGTTATTTTACAGTGTGAATATCAGCCACTGTTATTTGCTGTGAGTCGAAGAAAAGTGAAAATGGTGGAATTTTTATTAAAGAAAAAAGCAAATGTAAATGCCATTGATTATCTTGGCAGGTACAGACCTTAGTTCTTATTGTGTCGTTTTTTAAAGTTTTTAATTACCTCTCTGTTATTTTAGATCAGCCCTCATACATGCTGTTACTCTTGGAGAAAAAGATATAGTCATTCTTCTTCTGCAGCACAATATTGATGTGCTTTCTCGAGATGCGTTTCGAAAGATTGCAGGAGATTATGCCATTGAGGCTAAGAATAGAGTGTAAGTCTTTACATAAAAAGGCTAGTGAACACAAAATATTAATTTCATTTATTTTTATGCATAGCATTTTTGATCTAATTTATGAATACGAAAGAAAGAGATATGAAGATCTTCCTATAAATAGCAATCCAGGTAAGATTTCTGATAGTGAATTACTCTTGATGATGATTGATTATGTATCCCTTTTGCTTTTCAGTGTCTTCTCAGAAACAACCAGCCTTGAAGGTAATTACACATTCATTTCTGTTTTGAACTATGTATTGATTATTTTGTTTCAAATCCCACTCAGGCTACAAGTGGCAAGGAAGATTCTATTTCAAATATAGCCACAGAAATAAAGGATGGACAAAAATCTGGGACAGGTATTTTGGAATACACATTTAATGTCATGTTCATGAGTGATTATGTATCCCTTTTGGTTTTCAGTGTCTTCTCAGAAACAACCGGCCTTGAAGGTATTATACTCTCATTCATATTTTGAATAATTGTATTGATTATTTTGTTTGAAATCCCACTCAGGATACAAGTGACAAGGATGATTCTGTTTCGAACACAGCCACAGAAATAAAAGATGAACAAAAATCTGGGACAGGTAATTTTGCAATACACATTTAATGCCATGTAATTTAAAATGCATTTTACTTTTTGTTTAATAGTGCTTCCTGCTGTTGAACAGTGTTTAAACAGGTATGATTTTACAGATTTTTTAAAGTGATATGGCTCATTTTTGTAATATCTTTTTGCTCTGTAGGAGTCTCTACAGACCTGATGCTGTTGCACAGCCTGTGACAGAGAATGAGTTTTCTTTGGAATCTGAGGTAGAGTACTCTCTTGTGAAATTAATTTTCTCTTATTCTTAAACCTATTGTGTTTTTCTTCTAGATTATTTCAAAACTATACATCCCAAAGAGAAAGATTATTTCTCCACGATCTATAAAAGATGGTAAGTTATTTGAAGGCTGCCTATTGTAGTATATTTAAAATGCATTTTACTTTTTCTTTAATAGTGCTTCCTCCTGTTGAAGAGGCTGTTGACAGGTATGATTTCAGAGATTTTTTAAAGTGATATGGCTCATTTTTGTAATATCTTTTTGCTCTGTAGGTGTCTCTACCTACTGGACCGTTTTGCACAGCCTGTGACAAAGGATAAGTTTGCTTTGGAATCTGAGGTAGAGTACTCTCTTGTGAAATTAATTTTCTCCATGTTATTCTTAAACCTATTGTGTCTTCTAGAATATTTCAGAACCATACTTTACGAACAGAAGGACTATTTCTCAACAATCTGCAGAAAATTGTAAGCTATTTGAAACCTGACTATTATATTATTTCATCTACTCTTGACTTTGTTTTTACTGTAGTAGATGCTGCATGTGGCATTGACAAAACAGAAAATGGAAACATGTTTGAAGACCAAAATGTTGATAAGGTAAATGAAGATGTGGTTAAAAGCCAACATAGTTTTCTGAAGATTTCTTTTTTTTTTTTAATAGGAAGGAAAAGCACTACCAGCAACTGGACAAAAAGCAAATGGTATTGGTATTATAAAAAGTGCTCCATGAGAGGTAGTCAATTATGTGTTCCTTTTGCTTTGTAGTGTCTCCTGAGCAACCGCCTTTATTCACGGTAAACATATTTTCTTTAATTATTAACAAAATATGTTAATCATTATGTTGTCAAACCCATTCAGCATACGGTGAAAGACAGAGATCACATTTCAACTAGATTCTTAGGAGGTATGGATTCACTAACTTCCAGTGAAGGTAAATTTGCCGCTACAAATTTCGTTCTAGAAAAACTTAATTATGTGTCCCTTTTGCTTTGTAGAATCTTCTGAGCGACCTCCTTTATCCACGGTAAACAAATATATTTTCATTTTTAATTAACAATATTAATCATTATGTTGTAAAACCCATTCAGCTTACTCTGAAAGAGGCAGATCCCAGTTCAAAAGCAGCCATGAGAAGGAAGGATTCACCACCTCCAGGAAAAGGTAAATTTGCCAATACAAATTTCATCTGGAAAATGATTGATTATGTATCCCTTTTGCTTTTCAGTGTCTTCTCAGAAACAACCAGCTGAGAAGGTAATTAAAGTCTCATTTATATGTTGAACTATATATTGATTATTTTGCTTCAAATCCCATTCAGGCTACAAGTGACGACAAAGATTCTGTTTCAAATATAGCCACAGAAATAAAGGAGGGACCAATATCTGGGACAGGTAATTTTGCAAAACACATCTAATGTCATGTTGTGAGTGATTATGTTTCCCTTTTGCTTTTCAGTGTCTTCTCAGAAACAACCAGCTGAGAAGGTAATTAAAGTCTCATTTATATGTTGAACTATATATTGATTATTTTGTTTCAAATCCCATTCAGGCTACAAGTGACGAGAAAGATTCTGTTTCAAATATAGCCACAGAAATAAAGAAGGGACAACAATCTGGGACAGGTAATTTTGCAAAACACATTTAATGTCATGTTATGATGGATTATATATTTCTTTTACTTTTCAGTGTCTCCTCAGAAACAATCGGCCTGGAAGGTAGTTACTCTTTCATTTATATTTTGAATTATATATTGACTATTTTGTTTCTCTTTCCATTCAGGTTATATTTAAAAAGAAAGTTTCTCTTTTGAATATTGCCACAAGAATAATGGGTGGTGGGAAATCTGGAACAGGTAATTTGGCAATACACATTTAATGTCATGTGATGAGTGATTATGTATCCCTTTTGCTTTTCAGTGTCTTCTCAGAAACAACCAGCCTCAAAGGTAATTAAACTCTCATTTATATTTTGTATTAGTTTATTGATAATTTGCTTCAAATTACTTTCAGGCTACAAGTGACAAGACAGATTCTGCTTTGAATATAGCTACAGAAATAAAGGATGGACTACAGTGTGGGACAGGTAATTTTGCAAAACACATTTAATGTCATGTTATGAGTGATTATGTATCCCTTTTGCTTTTCAGTGTCTTCTCAGAAACAACCAGCCTTGAAGGTAATTAAACTCTCATTTATATTGTGAACTAGTTATTTATTATTTTCTTTCAAATTCCATTCAGGCTACAACTGACGAGGAAGACTCTGTTTCGAATATAGCCACAGAAATAAAGGATGGAGAAAAATCTGGGACAGGTAATTTTGCAAAACACATTCAATGTCATGTTATGAGTGATTATGTATCCCTTTTGCTTTTCAGTGTCTTCTCAGAAGCAACCAGCCTTGAAGGTAATTAAACTCTCGTTTACATTGTGAACTAGTTATTTATTATTTTCTTTCAAATTCCATTAAGGCTACAACTGACGAGGAAGATTCTGTTTCGAATATAGCCACAGAAATAAAGGATGGAGAAAAATCTGGGACAGGTAATTTTGCAAAACACATTCAATGTCATGTTTGAGTGATTATGTATCCCTTTTTGCTTTTCAGTGTCTTCTCAGAAACAACCAGCCTTGAAGGTAATTAAACTCTCATTTATATTGTGAACTAGTTATTTATTACTTTCTTTCAAATTCCATTCAGGCTACAACTGATGAGAAAGATTCTGTTTCGAACATAGCCACAGAAATAAAGGATGGAGAAAAATCTGGGACAGGTAATTTTGCAAAAGACATTTAATGTCATATTATGAGTGATTATGTATCCCTTTTGCTTTTCAGTGTCTTCTCAGAAACCACCAGCCTTGACGGTAATGAAACACTCATTTATATTGTGAATGAGTAATTTATTATTTCATTTGAAATTCCATTCAGGCTACAAGTGACGAGGAAGGTTCTGTTTTGAGTATAGCCAGAGAAAACAAGGATGGAGAAAAATCTAGGACAGGTAATTTTGAAAAGAGATTTAATGTCATGTTCGTGAGTGATTATGTATCCCTTTTGCTTTTCAGTGTCTTCTCGGAAAAAACCAGCCTTGAAGGTAATGAAACTCTCATTCATATTGTGAGCTAGTTATTTATTATTTTGTTTCAAATTCCACTCAGGCTACAAGTGATGAGAAGGATTCTTTTTCGAATATAACCAGAGGAAAAAAGGATGGAGAAATATCTAGGAAAGGTAATTTTGCGAAACACATTTAATGTCATGTTATGACTGATTATGAATCCCTTTTGCTTTTCAGTGTCTTCTCAGAAACCACCAACCTTGAAGGTAATGAAACTCCCATTTATCATGTGAACGAGTTATTTATTATTTCGTTTCAAATTCCATTCAGGGTACAAGTGACGAGGAAGATTCTGTTTTGGGTATAGCCAGAGAAAACAAGGATGGAGAAAAATCTAGGACAGGTAATTCTGAAAACAGATTTAATGTCATGTTCATGAGTGATTATGAATCCCTTTTACTTTTCAGTGTCTTCTGAGAAACCACCAGGCTTGAAGGTAATGAAACTGTCATTTATATTGTGACCTAGTAATTTATTATTTCATTTCAAATTCCATTCAGGCTTCAAGTGCCGAGAAAGATTCTGTTTTGAATATAGCCAGAGGAAAAAAGGATGGAGAAAAAACTAAGAGAGGTAATTTTGAAAAGAGATTTAATGTCATGTTCGTGAGTGATTATGTATCCCTTTTGCTTTTCAGTGTCTTCTCGGAAAAAACCATCCTTGGAGGTAATGAAACTCTCATTCATATTGTGAGCTAGTTATTTATTACTTTGTTTCAAATTCCATTCAGGCCACAAGTGATGAGAAGGATTCTTTTTCGAATATAACCAGAGAAAAAAAGGATGGAGAAATATCTAGGAAAGGTAATTTTGCGAAACACATTTAATGTCATGTTATGACTGATTATGAATCCCTTTTGCTTTTCAGTGTCTTCTCAGAAACCACCAGCCTTGAAGGTAATGAAACTCCCATTTATCTTGTGAACGAGTTATTTATTATTTCGTTTTAAATTCCATTCAGGGTACAAGTGACGAGGAAGATTCTGTTTTGGGTATAGCCAGAGAAAACAAGGATGGAGAAAAATCTAGGACAGGTAATTTTGAAAACAGATTTAATGTCATGTTCATGAGTGATTAGGAATCCCTTTTACTTTTCAGTGTCTTCTGAGAAACCACCAGGCTTGAAGGTAATGAAACTGTCGTTTATATTGTGAACTAGTAATTTATTATTTCATTTCAAATTCCATTCAGGCTACAAGTGATGAGAAAGATTCTGTTTTGAATATAGCCAGAGGAAAAAAGGATGGAGAAAAAACTAGGACAGGTAATTTTGAAAAGAGATTTAATGTCATGTTCATGACTGATTATGAATCACTTTTGCTTTTCAGTGTCTTCTCAGAAACCACCAACCTTGAAGGTAATGAAACTCCCATTTATATTGTGAACGAGTTATTTATTATTTTGTTTCAAATTCCATTCAGGCTACAAGTGATGAGGAAGATTCTGTTTTGAGTATAGCCAGAGAAAACAAGGATGGAGAAAAATCTAGGACAGGTAATTCTGAAAACAGATTTAATGCCATGTTCATGAGTGATTATGAATCCCTTTTACTTTTCAGTGTCTTCTGAGAAACCATCAGGCTTGAAGGTAATGAAACTGTCATTTATATTGTGAACTAGTAATTTATTATTTCATTTGAAATTCCATTCAGGCTACAAGTGCCGAGAAAGATTCTGTTTTGAATATAGCCAGAGGAAAAAAGTATGGAGAAAAAACTAAGAGAGGTAATTTTGAAAAGAGATTTAATGTCATGTTCGTGAGTGATTATGTATCCCTTTTGCTTTTCAGTGTCTTCTCGGAAAAAACCAGCCTTGAAGGTAATGAAACTCTCATTCATATTGTGAGCTAGTTACTTATTATTTCATTTCAAATTCCATTCAGGCTACAAGTGACGAGAAAGATTCTGTTTTGTATATAGCCAGAGAAAAAAAGGATGGAGAAAAATCTAGGACAGGTAATTTTGAAAACAGATTTAATGTCATGTTCATGAGTGATTATGTATCCCTTTTGCTTTTCAGTGTCTTCTCCGAAACAACCAGCATTGAAGGTAATTAAGCTCTCATTTATATTTTGAACTATTTATTGACTGTTTTGTTTCAAATTCTATTCAGGCTATCTGTGACAAGGAAGATTCTGTTCCGAATATGGCCACGGAAAAAAAGGATGAACAAATATCTGGGACAGGTAATTTTGCAAACACATTTAATATGATGTTCATGAGTGATTATGTATCCCTTTTGCTTTTCAGTGTCTTGTCAGAAACAACCAGCCTTGAAGGTAATTAAACTCTCATTTATATTGTGAACTATGTATTGATTATTTTGTTTCAAATTCCATTCAGGCTACAAGTGACAAGAAAGATTCTGTTTCGAATATACCCACAGAAATAAAGGATGGACAACAATCTGGAACAGGTAATTTTGCAAAACACATTTAATGTCATGTTATGAGTGATTATGTATCTGTTTTGCTTTTCAGTGTCTTCTCAGAAACAACCGGCCTGGAAGGTAATTAAACACTCATATATATTTTGAACTATGTATTGATTATTTTGTTTCAAATCCCATTCAGGCTACAAGTGTCAAGAAAGATTCTGTTTCGAATATAGCCACAGAAATAAAGGATGGACAAATACGTGGGACAGGTATTTTGGAATACACCTTTAATGTAATGTTCATGATGAATTATATATTTCTTTTACTTTTCAGTGTCTCCTCAGAAACAATCGGCCCAGAAGGTAGTTACTCTTTCATTTATATTTTGAATTATGTATTGACTATTTTGTTTCTCTTTCCATTCAGGTTATATTTAAAAAGAAAGTTTCTCTTTTGAATATTGCCACAAGAATAACAGGCGGTTGGAAATCTGGAACAGGTAATTTAGCAATATACATTTAATGTCATGTGATGATTGATTATATATTTCTCTTGCTTGTTAGAGTATCCTGAGAATCTGCCCACCTTGAAGGTAATTACTCTTACATTTATATTTTTAATTATGTGCTAATCACTTTGTTTTAAAACCCATTCAGGCTACAATTGAAAATAAAAATTCTGTTCTGAATACAGCCACCAAAATGAAGGATGTACAAACATCCACACCAGGTAAACTTTGCATTGTAGATTTAACTCTGGAAGCTCATTTTAACTAAATATATAATTTTTTTAGCAGAACAAGACTTAGAAATGGCATCAGAGGGAGAGCAAAAGAGGCTTGAAGAATATGAAAATAACCAGCCACAGGTATGTAAAAATTTAAAATCAAATTTCTGGTTGACATTTTGAAACAGTGTTATTTATTTTGTAGGTGAAAAACCAAATACATTCTAGGGATGACCTTGATGACATAATTCAGTCATCTCAAACAGTCTCAGAGGACGGTGACTCGCTTTGCTGTAATTGTAAGAATGTCATATTACTCATTGATCAACATGAAATGAAGTGTAAAGGTAGGACCAATGCATAAATATAAGGCTTTTTATTTATCTCTACTTTGTTTTTTCCTGGTTACAGATTGTGTTCACCTATTGAAAATTAAAAATACATTTTGTTTATGGAAAAGATTAATAAAACTTAAAGATAACCACTGTGAGCAACTTAGAGTAAAAATTCGAAAACTGAAAAATAAGGCTAGTGTACTACAAAAGAGAATATCTGAAAAAGAAGAAATAAAATCGCAGTTAAAGCATGAAATACTTGAATTGGAAAAAGAACTCTGTAGTTTGAGGTATGACCTAGTTTTAAATAAATGTTTGAACTTAAGATAAATTCTAAGATAAGTATATTTACAGATTTGCCATACAGCAAGAAAAAAAGAAAAGAAGAAATGTTGAAGAGGTGCACCAAAAAGTTAGGGAAAAGTTAAGAATAACAGAAGAGCAATATAGGATAGAAGCTGATGTGACAAAACCAATTAAACCGGCTCTCAAATCAGCAGAGGTGGAATTGAAGACAGGAGGAAATAATTCAAATCAGGTAAATTAATGTTTGGTAAAACTTCATATTTCTACTAGTTACAAGTTTGCTTTGTTTTACTTAGGTTTCTGAAACTGATGAAAAAGAAGACCTGCTGCATGAAAACCGCTTGATGCAAGATGAAATTGCCAGGCTCAGGCTGGAAAAAGACACAATAAAAAACCAAAACCTGGAAAAGAAATACTTAAAAGACTTTGAAATTGTGAAAAGAAAGCATGAAGACCTTCAAAAGGCTCTAAAACGGAATGGGGAAACATTAGCAAAAACGATAGCCTGTTATAGTGGACAGCTTGCTGCTCTGACAGATGAAAACACAACGCTCCGTTCCAAACTGGAGAAGCAAAGAGAGAGCAGGCAAAGACTGGAAACAGAAATGCAATCATACCATTGTAGACTGAATGCTGCTCGATGTGATCATGATCAAAGTCACTCATCAAAAAGAGACCAAGAGCTTGCTTTCCAGGGCACAGTAGATAAATGTCGTCACTTACAGGAAAATTTGAATTCTCATGTTCTGATTCTTTCTCTGCAACTTTCTAAAGCTGAGAGTAAGTCCAGAGTCCTCAAAACTGAGCTCCATTACACAGGAGAGGCTCTGAAAGAAAAGGCTTTGGTTTTTGAACACGTGCAAAGTGAGCTAAAGCAAAAACAGAGTCAAATGAAGGACATTGAAAAAATGTACAAAAGTGGATACAATACAATGGAAAAATGCATAGAAAAACAGGAAAGATTTTGTCAACTAAAAAAACAAAATATGTTGCTTCAACAGCAACTGGATGATGCTCGCAACAAAGCTGACAATCAAGAAAAAGCAATACTTAATATTCAAGCCAGATGTGATGCTAGAGTACAAAACCTTCAAGCTGAGTGCAGAAAGCACCGTCTTTTACTAGAAGAAGACAATAAAATGTTGGTCAATGAACTGAATCATTCGAAAGAAAAAGAATGCCAATATGAAAAAGAGAAAGCAGAAAGAGAAGTAAGTATCAAGAAAAATAAGTATTTTTCAAATAAAATCAGTAACAAAAATAACATCTTATCAGGTAGCTGTGAGACAGCTTCAACAAAAACGAGATGATGTCTTAAACAAAGGATCAGCAACAAAAGCTCTGCTGGATGCTTCATCGCGTCACTGCACCTATTTAGAAAATGGGATGCAGGATTCAAGGAAGAAATTAGACCAGATGAGAAGTCAAGTATGTATGCAACTTTGCACACCAACAACTGTCAAATGTAATTTTTTAAAATTCTTTGTTTCAGTTTCAAGAAATACAGGATCAACTTACAGCTACTATAAGATGTACTAAGGAGATGGAAGGCGACACACAAAAGTAAAATTTGAAGCAGCACACAAAATAACTTGTGAGAGTAATTATTTTAAAATGCACATTTTAGGCTTGAAGTAGAACATGTGATGATGAGAAAAATTATTAAAAAACAGGATGACCAAATTGAGCGGCTTGAGAAAATCCTGCAGCATTCAAGTTTGGTAAGCTGATCTCTTAATTTCTGTCATACTGAAAACATTATAAGTAATATTTGATTTATTTCAGATGCTGCAGGTGTTTGAGAGCTAGATGAAGGTATGTTGCCAAAATTTATGAATTAAATTCAAATCATTGATTTCTGAAATAAACTCTAAGTAGTGAACGGTATTCCCTCTCAATTGCTTGGTTAATAAATGCTACATTAAATATTTTTTCTTACACACATCTAGTGAAAGATGTGAAAACATAAACATTCATAGTGAAGGGTATACTTATGCTTTGTTAATTCATCATGTTTCATAGCTTTAAAAAAATCGCAAGAAATCTGTGTATCCCTTTTTTTCTGGCCCTACACTTTTCTTCTGCCACCCCTATAGACTATCAGCCTGCACACTGAAACTGTTCTCACAAAACAAAGGCATTATCAACTTCTCAAGGTTAAGGTAGTGATTTAAGGCTAACAGACCCCACACTCATGTGATAATAATTAGTTAAGCAATTACAGGTCACAAGCAGTCACTTGACCAGTGACATTTTAAATCTCTAGTCATTGACTTTGTCATTGGTTTACTTTTGCCCCTGGGAAAAGTTGAAAATTCCTTAGCATGGAATCAAAACTCTCACATCAGTGTGGTTCTTGTCAAGTTATTCAGCCTTATCTTTCGCCACTTACCATACTCTACACCTTTGTTCTAGCATCCAGCCAAACTAGACTACATGGAGCTCCACAGTGATCGTCTTCACCTCCAGCTGTTTGCATTTACTTCTTCCCTCTATCCTACATGTGTTTTCCTTCCCCTTCAGATATCAACCTATGAATTGCCTCTACCAAAAAGCCTACAATATTGACACAAACCTGGGCTAGTATCCCTTCTATGTCTTCCAATAAGTGCTGTCTTATGCTTGTCATTGTATGTATGACTCTGTATGGGAATTGCCTGTTTGTTTTTTCAGATTATAGCATACAGTTGTTGAGGGGCGGACCGTATCATCTTTATCTTGTAATTCCAGTGCTTGTCCTAGTACCTTAGCACATGGTTGCTGAATACATGAACGAAGAGTGAGAAACCAGAAGCTCTGATACTTAACTGCCATGATAATGAATTCGGTGTGCAACTATGGGCAAATTATATTTAATAGTAATTGCATATTGTACATATTTTTCATTCTTATTAACACTGATAAGCTTTTCAGCATATACTGACTTTCTCTTAGTTAACTGTGAAATCATTTAGATAAAGAATATAATTCTTTTTCATTCTAACTTCTGAATTTAAATCTGAATCCTCTATAGCAGGGGTCCCCAACTCCCAGGCCACACACAGTTCCATGACCTGTTAGGAAGCAGGCTGCACAGCAGGAGGTGAGTGGCAGGCAAGCGAGTGAAGCTTCATCTGTATTTCCAGCCACTCCCTGTTGCTCACATTATCACCTGAGCTCTGCCTCCTGTCAGATCAGCAAAGCCATTAGATTCTCACAGGAGTGAAAATCCTACTGTGAACTGCTCGTTCAAGGGATCTAGGTCACATGCTCCTTATGAGACTCTAATGCCTGATGATATGTCATTGTCTCCTATCTCTTCACGATGGGACCATCTAGTTACAGAAAAACAAGCTCAGGACTCCCATTGATTCTCCATTATGATGAGTTGTGTAATTATTTCATTATGTATTACAATGTAGTCATAATAGGAATAAAGTGCACAATAGATGTAATACGCTTGAATCACCATCCTGAAACCATCCCCCAAACCCCCATCTGTGGAAAAATTATCTTTCACAAAACTGCTGCCTGGTGCCAAAAAGGCTGGGGACTGCTGCTCTATAGCTTCTGCACTAGAATCTACTAATGAGTAAAATTTAAATCAATAACTAGTTTTAAAAGCATAACAAGAATATGTGCTGTCTGGCTGCAGTGGCTCATGCCTGTATTCTCAGCACTTTGGGAGGCCAGTGCAGGTGGATCACTTGAGGTCAGGAGTTCAAGACCAGCCTGGCCAATATGGTGAAATCCTGTCTCTACTAAAAATACAAAAATTAGCTGGGTGTGGTGGTGCATGCCTGTAGTCTCAGCTACTCGGGAGGCTGAGGTGGGAGAATCACTTGAACCCGGGAGGCAGAGGTTTCAGTGAGCCAAGATCGTGCCACTGCACTCCAGCCTGAGCAACAGAGTGACTCCATCTCAAATGCAAAACAAAACAGAAAGAATACATGCTGACGAAAAAAATCTAAGACAATAAAATTGTATTACTAGGCTGTTAACATGATATTTTGTTTCCCGTTAAATGTGTGACATGCAAAAGTATTTATTAAATGAAAATATTTTTTATCTTTTATGTCTGATGAAAATTTATATCGTGTTTTAAATGATGTTTCTTGGCCTCTTTAACTTTTTATTTTTTTATTATTTTTTTTTTGAGACGGAGTCTGGCTCTGTCACCCAGGCTGCAGTGCAGTGGCGAGATCTTGGCTCACTGCAAGCTCCGCCTTCTGGGTTCACGCGGTTCTCCTGCCTCAACCTCCCGAGTAGCTGCGACTACAGGTGCCCAGCTAGTTTTTTTTTGTATTTTTAGTAGAGATGGAGTTTCTCCCTGTTAGCCAGGATGGTCTCCATCTCCTGACCTTGTGATCTGCCCACCTCGGCCACCCAAAGTGCTGGGATTACAGGTGTGAGCCACTGCACCGAGCCTGAAAATCTTACTACCTAAATAACTTCCCACTCCACTCACACCCACAATCTTTCTATAATCCACATTCTCTCCTGAGACAAGAGCTTGGGAAGTTCCGTCTTGCTGAGGGAACTTTATATTGTTCAGGAATTCTTTAATAAGGTTTTACATAGTTGGGGAAACCAGGGAAAAGCAGGTTTGTCACTGCTTTGCTGAGGAGCAGACTCACGTGCCTTGGAAGAATTTAGTAAACCTTCAATAGATGGCCTAAGATACTAACAGGGGCCATCTCATTAAGCTACACAGTTATTTATAAATGAAAGTATAATCTAGAACTTACATGTCAAAGTCTTCCACTAGAAAGATGGCAATATTTGACTAAAACTGCAAAGTTTGTCCCAGTTGACAAAACTCTAATCAAGCCCCTGCCCTTCTCATTCTGTTTTTCCTTTTAAACTTTTTCTTATATTTTAATTTTTCATTTGACAAATGCATATTTCCTCTTTATACCATGCTTCCAAGTGTCACTCTGATACATACCTTCAATGAGCAGACACAGGATTGTGGAGTTTGTTGTGGACACTCATCCCATGAATAGGGAGACTCCGATAACCTGAACAGACGGCTCTAGAAAAGAAAGGAAACTTTCTTTTCCTTCCATACAGAGCTTCCCCCCATTATTTCAGTGTACACAAACCAACATCAGTTCTTTAACACAAAAATAAAAATACTCAAGATCAAGCAATTGTGAGGGGAATCATCTTTCCAGAAGTCAATTCTTCTAGCGGCTACCTTCAGCATATACAACTTGAATAAAAAGAAGTTGGTCAAACGAGTAAAACTTTCCCACCTCATTCCAGTTCTATCTACCCATTGACAACACCTTCGGTCTTCTCACAAATATTGAGTAGAAACACTGCCAACTCTTCACCTTTATCTGGCTCATTCCCAGAGCCAGGAGAAGATGTGACTTATTTGGTGGATGGGAAATCTTATCCATTGGTCCCATCAAATCCATTGGTCCACGTTTGCCTATTAGTAAGGCAAACTTACTCAGTGATCAATGAGTACATCTAGTCTCTCTTTCTCCTCTGGATTCTGAACAGGAGACTTGGAAGGCAGGTGAAGACCCTCCCTGCACTGGGTGGGTAACTGACTGTTCTTCAGATGAACTTTTTTTTGTTCAGGTTCTAAAGTCAAGGCTAGGGGGCAATATTAGAAGTCTTTTTTGGTCAACATTAAGCCATAGTTTCTAAATCAGCTTTAGGAGGAATAATGTATTTGGATATTGATCTGACCTTTTGTTTTTATTTCTAAGTTGGTTTGGCACTGAAAAAGGAGAGGTTTGTTATCAGTCCACACCCCTAATGCCCTGACATCCATGAATCCGTTTTAGTGGAATCCAGATCTCTAAGAAAGAGATATAAAATATTTGTTCCTATCCAACTGTGATTACTGTATTTCCAACTATGTTGCTGTCGGTAAGTAGAGTCTGCATACATGTTTCTGGTTCATATATGCCTAGGGTTCCAGAGCATTACATTTCCATCAAAATGTAGATCCCGAGAATGCCAGAGAGGGTCAGGCCGAGGATAGAACAGACAGTGATTTTCAGATACTGCAGTAGGAAGGTGGATCCATGTCTTGGCTGGTACTTGTAACCATGAAGTGTGGGAAAGTAATGACCAGATTGAGTAAATGACCAGAAATTCAAAACTAAGCCACAAGAAATTTGTCTATTTCTGCTTTTGTTGACTGCTATCAGGGTTGCATCAAAAACAGTATTGCTGAGACCAGTGTTGTGGAGCTTTAACTCTATGTTTTCTTCTAGTAATTTTACAGTTCAGGCCTTCTATTTAAATCTTCATTTGGAGTTGATATTAGTATGTGGTGTAAGTTAAGGGACTAACTTTATTTTTCCTGTGGATATTCAGTTTTCTCAACACCATTTGTAGAACAGACTATCCTTTAACCATTGTATGTCCTTGGCACCTTTGTCAAAGATAAGTTGACGTGTGTGGATTTATTTCTGGGTTTTCCATTTTGTTTAGCAAATTTGTCCATTTATATGCCACTACCATGATTACAATTGTTTTACAATATGTAATAAAATTAGGTAGCATGCTGTCTCTAGCTTTGTTCTTTTTGCTCAAGATTATTTTGTCTATTTTAGGTCTGTTCAATACAAATGTCAAGATTTTTTTCCATTTCTGTAAAAGAATGGCATTGGAATTTTGATAGTGATTGCATCAAATATGTTGCTTTTGGTATTTTGTTCATTTTCACAATATTAATTCATCCCATCCACAAGCATGAATTTTTTTTTCATTTACTTGTGTTTTTAAATTTTTGTTCATTGGTGTTTTATAGTTTTTCATATACAGGACCTTTAATTTTTTGCTTAAATTTACACCTAAGTATTTAATTTCTGTTGCTATCATACTTGGGATTTTTAAAAAATTTCTTCAGGTAGTTTGTTATTTGTATACAGAAACACTTCTGATCTTTGTTAGATTATTTTGTATCCTGAAACCTTATCGAATTCATGCATCAGTTCTAACAGTTTTTGGTGGAATATTTAGGGTTTTCTGTATACAGGATCATGTTGTCTGCAATTAGAGATAATTTCACTTTTTTCTGAGTAGGATGCTTTTCTTTTCTTGTCTAATTGTTCTGCCTAGGAATTCCACTGTTAACGATGAAAAGAAGTGGTGAGACTGGTCATCCTTGTCTTGTCTCTGAACATGGAGGAAAAGCTTTCCACTTTTCACTGTTGAGAATAATGTTAGCTAAGAGCTTGTCATACACGGTTCTTTTTTGTGTCGAGATACATTTTCTCTACACTTAATTTGTTGAGAGCTTTCATCATGAAAGGGTTTTAAATTTTGTCATGTGCTTTTTCTGCATGTATTGAGAGAATCGTATGATTTTTGTCTTTGACTTTGTTCATGCATTTTATCACATGTATTCATATGCATATGTTGAAACCAACTTGCATCCAAAGGATAAATCCCACTTTATCATGGTGAATGATTCCATTCATATATTCTTAAATTTGGTTGCTAATGTTTTGTTGAAGATTTTTGAATCAGGGTTCGTTACTGACATTGGCCTAGTATTTTCGTCTCTTGTAGTGTCCTTGTCTGTCTTTGGTATCGGAATGATGGTACCCTAATAAAATGAGTTTGGAAGTATTTCCTCTATTTCACTTTTTTGAAAGAGTTTG